TATAGGGTCTGCCACAGAGTATGTATTTGCCTAGTGAGTTGTTCTGCACATGCAGGGGAAGGACTTACTTCTACTGAGCCATGAGACCCAAGACCACTTGCGAGGGTGAAAAAACAAGATGCAGCAGATTGCTAGTTGCTTAATCAAATTCATTCTTCCCTTCATTTTGGAAAGATTTTTAAGGGCATCAATGTGCCAAGTTAAGATTACAGTTTCCAGCTCTGAGAGGTCATGATACTAAATTCGAGTCTGTAAGATGTAGTTAGAAGGTTTTGTGTGGGACTTCCAGAAAGGCCCTTTCTAAAATAAGGATGTGATGGCTGGAGCTCCAACTACCATTTTGGCCCATAAGGCAAATTGGTGGACACAAGCCAGGTGTAGGGATGACAGAGCCGAACGACCTTAGGTACCTTCCTCCCACTTTCTTTTATGGGAGAGGGGAAAAGCCCCTCGTGGGTTTAGGATACTGGAATCTGGGGGTTCCTGTTACACGCAGGCAAACCCCGTCAGCCACTCTGTAAACTGCTGGGCCTTGCTCTCACCCAGATTCTGCTCCTCGGATTTCTCTGAACCACCTGGGGCCGCGACGAACCACCTGGGGCCGCGACGCCGTAAGAGTTGGGACGATAGGACCAGTAGAAGCAGGAGGAACAACACAGGAAGCGCGCCCGGAGAGGCGGCCAGTCGCTGGGTTCCGTCCGCGGTGCTCCAGGGCTCTCCTGGCTCTTCCTCCATTCACTCTTCTCGACCCTGTGGCCGGGGAGCGCTTGCAGCCAGCTCCGCCGCCGTCCTTCTTGGCTCGCGCCGTCCCCTAGCCGTCCTCACGCCGTCCCCTTACTTAGGGTCCCCTTTCCGCACCCGCGCCATCCCCTCAGCGTCCCTCACGGTTCCCTCACCGCCCGCGCCCGTTCGAAAATGCCCAGAGCCACCGCTCTCGTCACGGTCCGCTTCAGGCCTCCATTGGCCAGCACACGTCACGTGCGGCGTGTGGCGGCTGACATTGGCGGGCGGGCGCGCTGAGGGCAGCGCCGGGGACGCGGCCTCAGCAGGGGCGCCCCGCCACGGGGAGCAGCCCAGGCGCTCGCCCCAGGACGTTGTCCGGCGGGCTGGGCTGGGACCCCTCTGCCTCCAGGGCGCGTCGGGAGCAGCAGGGATCGGTGCCGCGCCGTGAGGGTGCGCAGAGGCTGCCCTCGGGCCCGCTACCCACAGACCCTCCGCGGGGCAGCGTCTCCGGGCCGGCCGCGCCCTGGTCCGCCGACCGCAGACGACTTGTGACACGGACGGCGCGTCCTGCTGACCCCAGCCGGCGCCGAGGGCTTGGAATCTCGAGCGGGAAAAGGTTCGGAATTCGCAGCTAGTTTAGCCGCACACAAACTTTCAAAAAATAATTTTTTTTCCAACAGACTACCATGGCTGCAGGAGTCTTGCCTCAGAATGAACAACCATATTCTACCTTGGTGAATAACAGCGAGTGTGTTGCAAACATGAAAGGTAATGTCTCTTTAATACACTTTTTGTCTCTCATTTTGAATTTTCCTTTCCTTATATGTTCTAGGAAATTTAGAACGTCCAACACCAAAGTACACAAAAGTAGGGGAGCGTTTACGGCATGTCATTCCTGGACACATGGCATGTTCCATGGCGTGTGGCGGTAGAGCTTGCAAGTATGAGAACCCAGCCCGCTGGAGTGAGCAGGAGCAAGCCATTAAGGGGGTTTACTCATCCTGGTGAGTGATCCTGTTGGTCTTTCATAGCTCTGCACATCTCACCAGTCCCTCCACCTATTTGCAGGGTCACTGATAATATACTGGCCATGGCCCGCCCATCCTCTGAGCTCCTGGAGAAGTACCACATCATTGATCAGTTCCTCAGGTAAATGCTGTATTGTTCACACACGAGTGAGCCCAATATGACTGACTGCCCTTTTTCCTTTAAGCCATGGCATAAAAACAATAATCAACCTCCAGCGCCCTGGTGAGCATGCTAGCTGTGGGAACCCTCTGGAACAAGAAAGTGGCTTCACATACCTTCCTGAGGCTTTCATGGAGGCTGGCAGTAAGTTCCTCCCACCCTCCTCTCATGAATTAGTTGATTTTCTTTTCCTTTTCTTTTTTCCTAGTTTACTTCTACAATTTCGGATGGAAGGATTATGGTGTAGCGTCTCTTACTACTATCCTAGATATGGTGAAGGTGATGACATTTGCCTTACAGGAAGGAAAAGTAGCTATCCATTGTCATGCAGGGCTTGGTCGAACAGGTAGGTCCTAAGAGGTGGTTTATTGCCTGTAGCTCATACCAGTCTTCTCTTCTTCACTGTTTAGGTGTTTTAATAGCCTGTTACTTAGTTTTTGCAACGAGAATGACTGCTGACCAAGCAATTATATTTGTGCGGGCAAAGCGACCCAATTCCATACAAACCAGAGGACAGCTCCTCTGTGTAAGGGAATTTACTCAGTTTCTAACTCCTCTCCGCAATATATTCTCTTGCTGTGATCCCAAAGCACATGCTGTCACCTTACCTCAATATCTAATTCGCCAGCGTCATCTGCTTCATGGTTATGAGGCACGACTTCTGAAACACGTGCCAAAAATTATCCACCTAGTTTGCAAATTGCTGCTGGACTTAGCGGAGAACAGGCCAGTGATGATGAAGGATGTGTCCGAAGGACCTGGTCTCTCTGCTGAAATAGAAAAGACAATGTCTGAGATGGTCACCATGCAGCTGGATAAAGAGTTACTGAGGCATGACAGTGATGTGTCCAACCCGCCTAACCCCACTGCAGTGGCAGCAGATTTTGACAATCGAGGCATGATTTTCTCCAATGAGCAACAGTTTGACCCTCTTTGGAAAAGGCGGAATGTTGAGTGCCTTCAACCCCTGACTCATCTGAAAAGGCGGCTCAGCTACAGTGACTCAGATTTAAAGAGGGCCGAGAACCTCCTGGAGCAAGGGGAGACTCCACAGACAGTGCCTGCCCAGATCTTGGTTGGCCACAAGCCCAGGCAGCAGAAGCTCATAAGCCATTGTTACATCCCACAGTCTCCAGAACCAGACTTACACAAGGAAGCCTTGGTTCGCAGCACACTTTCTTTCTGGAGTCAGTCAAAGTTTGGAGGCCTGGAAGGACTCAAAGATAATGGGTCACCAATTTTCCATGGAAGGATCATTCCAAAGGAAGCACAGCAGAGTGGAGCTTTCTCTGCAGATGTTTCAGGCTCACACAGCCCTGGGGAGCCAGTTTCACCCAGCTTTGCAAATGTCCATAAGGATCCAAACCCTGCTCACCAGCAAGTGTCTCACTGTCAGTGTAAAACTCATGGTGTTGGGAGCCCTGGCTCTGTCAGGCAGAACAGCAGGACACCCCGAAGCCCTCTGGACTGTGGCTCCAGTCCCAAAGCACAGTTCTTGGTTGAACATGAAACCCAGGACAGTAAAGATCTGTCTGAAGCAGCTTCACACTCTGCATTACAGTCTGAATTGAGTGCTGAGGCAAGAAGAATACTGGCGGCCAAAGCCCTAGCAAATTTAAATGAATCTGTAGAAAAGGAGGAACTAAAAAGGAAGGTAGAAATGTGGCAGGTATTATTAGTACTTAATTTAATTATAGATATCTGTCTGTCTGTCTCTTTCTCTTCCTTTTTAGAAAGAGCTTAATTCCCGAGATGGAGCTTGGGAAAGAATATGTGGCGAGAGGGACCCTTTCATCCTATGCAGCTTGATGTGGTCTTGGGTGGAGCAACTGAAGGAGCCTGTAATCACCAAAGAGGATGTGGACATGTTGGTTGACAGGCGAGCAGATGCCGCAGAAGCACTTTTTTTATTAGAGAAGGTAAAGTGGCTGTAGGACCAGTTAATGACTGTAATTTTTTAAATTTTGATTTCTACAAAAACAGGGACAGCACCAGACTATTCTCTGCGTGTTGCACTGCATAGTGAACCTGCAGACAATTCCCGTGGATGTGGAGGAAGCTTTCCTTGCCCATGCCATTAAGGCATTCACTAAGGTGGGTCATACTCTTCCTTTCCCCTCTCTGAAAGTGTCCTGAATATAAATTTCTTTGTCACCAGGTTAATTTTGATTCTGAAAATGGACCAACAGTTTACAACACCCTGAAGAAAATATTTAAGCACACGCTGGAAGAAAAAAGAAAAATGACAAAAGATGGCCCTAAGCCTGGCCTCTAGCTTTCACTCGTGGTGAATATTTCAGACCTAAAGATCCAGATAGTATCTCTGTTCATATGTGAATAAGTTGAAGATTGTGGGGCTACTTTTTCTCATAGCACTTTATTTTGAATGTTGTTAGTTTGTGCTGAGAATGGTCGTCCGTATTTGAACCAATTATTTATTTTAAAATATATTTAAGCTACATTTTTGTTTTGAAAAATTGCCATAAATTTGGTGCCACTTTCTTTTATTTATTTGACTGAGTTAATATTATTGTATTAACATTTTAAGTATATGGTGTTTACATTCTTATTTCTTTTGACATTTTGGAAATAATCATAACTTGTCTTTCCAAAATAACCATTTTCTTGATGGAACTCTTCCTAGAGTTTTTACCAAATAGCTAACTTTAGTAGTAAAACCTCATTGTGTATCCATTCCCCCACAGATGAACTAAGAAAGTCACCAAGTGTCTTAAGCTGTTTTATATTTGTTACGAAGAAGGCTATTGCTACAATATTTTTAAAGGTTTCTTTTTTAACTTTGAAATTTTTTGTTTTTCCTTTTCTTTTTATAAATGTAACAGAGGGTTTCAAAGCATATTATTTTTCAGAGAGATTTAGTTTTACTTTAATGGAGTGACTGTGAAGTGGTTGGGATTTTTTGCTTGTAGAAAGTAGACTTGCTCTTTGTCAGATTTCCAAACAACCTTGCCAGCCTTGGCTGTCAAAAGGAGGCAGGAGCAGTTCTCAACACACCAAGCCTTATTCCCACTCCCTTGGGTTGCTGCTGAGCCAAATAGCATCTTTACAGAGGAAGTGGGATCAGAGGCAGGAAGTGTGGAAAGTTGCTAAGAAGCAGGGCTTGCCTCTGTCCTCCCGGGGACTCCACAGGGATATTCGTGCAGGGCAGGGGCTCTGTGCCAGCCCTGCTCTCTCAGATGCCACAGCCACTCTGCAGAGGTGACTCTTGGAGCTGGAGGAAGTCAAAACTGGGCCACTGTTTGTACTGATGGTGTATTAGCATGAGCAGCGTGGCCCTGGCCCCACACTCCCAAATCTGCCACTCCATAGACCCACTTGCCTCAAGGCTTTATATTTGGCTGCTTTCTTACAATGAGAATTAAGATTTTTAAACTGAAGTTGACCATACAGGTTGCATTAGCCCTAACTGGCTTCATGTAAGAAGGGTGACTGCCTAAACTAGTTCCTTGTAAGCTGAACCATCAATTATCAGTTGAAGCCATACTTTTATTTAAATTAATATACGTAGATACCAGAGGCCAAGCCACAGAGAGGATAATAGTTCTTCCCAATAAAGGTGATATTAATCAGACTAATTTCGAACTAAAGAAGTTACTGCTTAAAGACGGAATTTCAGGGGAAGCAAGACTCATTTAGAACAAATGAAATTTCTCCAGTCCTACATTTCTGAATTGACTTCTAGCACATCAAAAATATTTCAGTCATTATCAGTCTCATTAACTGAAATGCCAAATGCTAAATGCAGTGTTCTTTCACACTGTTTTAATTTTCTTGGGAAATTGAGTCCAGTGGATGTTAATGGAGTGGGTTGCCCATCCCTGAAATGTCTTATTTTCAAGTGCCTGGCCTGGGAAAGAAGGGGAAGAAACAATTGCATTATATCCAAAGATACACTATAAAAATAGAGTTTTTACCAAAAAAAGATGTTTGTTCTCATCTCAGTAGGCCTCATTTGGGCAAGTGACCCACAGGTCTTTTGGCGAGTTTGCTATTTGCCTGTTGAAATACTTGTTTCAACTTAGAGAACAGTTATGATGTGACCATAGCATGGCACAACTAAAAATCTAAGCCTGAAACCTGAAAAAAGAGATATGACAAGGGAAATTAATCAGGCTATACATAAGTATTGTATTTATTTGAATAAAAATAAAAAGAGCAACCCATAATCCTAGTCCTGTACTTCTTTACCTTGATG